CCCATGACTGGCTGTGTAACCCTGGGCAAGTCCCATCCCTCTCTCCACCTGTTTCTTCATCCTTAAAATGGGGGCAACGAACCCCTCAGGGCTGACCCACAGGATGCTCTCAGAGGAGCAAGCACTCAGAAGGCAGCTGGGCTTCCACGTGCGGGCCCTGCACTGGGGCTTGCCTAACGGCACTCCACCGCCTTGCAGCTGAGCTGTCCATCGCCACCCACTTGTGTAGACAGGACATGGCCAAAGGCCACAGGGCTGGTCAGGCTCGCACTGGGTACACCCAGGTGTGTTGCTTCCCCCGGACTGCTGGAATTCAGCTTCGGCCACTTCTTGGCTGTGTGAGGGAGACCCGGGCCTTGGTTTCTCCATCCATAGCATAGGGCTCATGAAGAGTGCTTTCTGGCAGAGTTGTTAACAGATTTGGGAATGAGGGTCATCCCTCAGGCAGGTCCTTCAAAAAGAGCTTTGGGAGGGGGTAGAGTGGTGTGCCCCCCAGCGGGAGCTGAAGAGAGCACACTTGCCACTGAGGGCCCCCACTGCACCTGTCACCCAGCCCTCCAGTGGGGAGCCAAGGAGGGCACACCTGCTGCTGGGTGCTCCCGCTCCACCTGTCACCCCACCCCCCAGCAGGAGGTAGCAGGAGGAGGGGCTCTACACTCTGTGTCCGGTTCAGTGTCACATGGCTTCCCATCTCCTCATCATCAAGATGCAGATCCCCACATCGAATGTTTGGTGTGGTGCACCAGAGGGCTGCCACAGCACACCCCAGCATTAGAGCCCCACCCACCCCCAAAGCTGTCCCGGACAGCACAGCCCTCCTGGAAGGGGAAGTGAGCCCAGCCCCCCTCCCCACTGTGAAGCCTGCCCTCCCGCAGAGCAATGTCCTCCCCAGGTCAGCGCTGCAAGTGCCCTACCTGAGGCCAGTGACCCTCCGACCTGCACATGGCTCCCTGCACAGGCCAGGCGCCCAATGAGAGGCTGGAGGAGGTGGCCCTGGGGCTAGAGGTCCCTGCCCTATCTGCCCAGTCTCTTCCTGGCCTCCCCACAGTGCTGGCCTCTGCCTCCATCTCAGTCACACATGTCTAGCCTCCAGGCGCTGTGCTCTGGCCTGCCCCTGCGGCCCCTCCCAGAGAACCGGGGACGCCAGGCTGGGGTGCCCCATGCCCCTGTCAGGACCCCCAGCCTCAGCCCTGTGGAGAAACAGGTAAGCAGTGGGCCCGTGCTCCCGAGGCCTTGGCCCCGACTGCCTCTCCGCTCTCCTACCCCAGCTGGCGCTGAGGAACGCCCTGCGCTACTTCCCCCCGGATGTCCAGGAGCTGCTGGCCCCAGAGTTTGCCCAGGAGCTGCAACTGTACGGACACATCTACATGTACCGGTTTTGCCCCGACATTGAAATGAGGTCAGCCTTGTGGGTACAGCTTCAAAGGGACCGGGCAGCCTGGTGGTTGGGCTTTCCCTTGCAGGGCCTACCCGATTGAGCAGTACCCCTGCCAGACGAAAGTGGCTGCCGCCATCATGCACATGATTATGAACAACCTGGATCCTGCCGTGGCCCAGGTAATAGCCAGGGAAACCGAGGCCCAGCACTGCCTCATCTCAGATGACCCCGTGTCTTCCTCAGTTTCCCCAGGAGCTGGTGACCTATGGAGGAAATGGGCAGGTGTTCAGCAACTGGGCTCAGGTACTGCACACCGTGTGGCCTCGTCCCCACCCGACAGAATCCCCACGCTCTGCTCTTCCCCCAGTTCTGGCTGACCATGTTCTACTTGTCGAAGATGACAGAGGAGCAGACTTTGGTCATGTACAGTGGGCACCCACTTGGCCTCTTTCCCAGCAGCCGCAGTGCCCCACGGCTCGTCATCACCAATGGGATGGTGGGTCCCCAGCAGGTGGCACAGCACCTGCCGCCCCTCTGTCTGCCCCCATCCTCTTCTCCAGGTCATTCCCAACTACTCCTCCCGGACGGAGTATGAGAAGCTCTTTGCCTTGGGGGTTACAATGTAAGTCACTATTTCAGTCTGTTTACACCGTGGCCCTGGGCTTGGCTTCTCTCCCTGTGGTCAGGTACGGCCAGATGACAGCAGGTAGCTACTGCTACATCGGTCCCCAGGGAATCGTTCATGGCACTGTGGTGAGAGATGGGGCCACGCCTGGCTGTGGGCTGGGCAGTGAGCCCCCACCTCTTCTCCCTGCAGCTCACCGTGTTGAATGCTGCACGTCGGTACCTGGGCATCGAGGACTTGGCTGGGAAGGTCTTTGTCACCTCTGGGCTCGGCGGAATGAGTGGGGCTCAGGCCAAGGCCGCAGTCATCGTGGGGTGCATCGGTGTGATAGCAGAGGTAAGCTGGGGGGCTCCTGGCCTTCGCTCCTGATGTCTCGTGGCCCCATGTCTCATGGCCCCAGGTGGATAAAGCAGCCCTTGAGAAACGCCACAGGCAGGGCTGGCTGATGGAAGTGACTGACAGCTTGGACCGCTGCATCCAGAGGCTCAGGTACAGCTCCAAGCTCAACTCCGGACACCTGAAATGGAGTGAGCTCTGCTCACGGTTCCCACAGGGTCCTTCAGCTGGGATTGCAACAAGCCCTGGGCTGGGCCGGCCTCCCTGCTGCCCTGGGACTGTGTGTCCTTTCCTGCTTTGTCAACCTTGCACCCCTGGGGGAGGGGAGGTGCCTGGCTCCCTCGGGCTTCTCCAGGCCACTCCTGGTAAGCATTCAATCTGCTCTTTCATGGGGACCGGTGTGTCTGGGGCACCTATGCACAGGTGCAGGGGGCACCTGTTCTGCTTTTGTGTCCTTCCAGGGAAGCAAGGAAAAAAAAGGAGGTGCTCAGCCTTGGTTACCATGGCAACGTGGTGGCTCTTTGGTGAGTGGGGGTTGGGAGTTGATGGCCAGCTTGGCTTGCACTGACCACCGCATGGCTTCCCCAGGGAGCGCCTGGTCCACGAATTGGACACGACGGGGGAGTGCTTGGTGGACCTGGGGTCAGATCAGACATCCTGCCACAACCCGTTCAATGGCGGCTACTACCCTGTGCAGCTCAGCTTCACGGAGGCCCAGAGCCTCATGGCCTCCAACCCTGCTGTGTTCAAGGACCTGGTCCAGGAAAGGTGCTACTTGGAGTTGGGGGTGGCAGAAGCATCAGCGGTGGTGCTGACCCATGGCTTGTTGCAGCCTGAGGAGGCAAGTCTCAGCCATCAACAGGTTGGCCGAGGAGAAGTTCTTCTTCTGGGACTACGGCAATGCCTTCCTCTTGGAGGCCCAGAGAGCAGGTAGGAGGAAGGAGGAGGGAGGAGGAGGGAGGTTGGGTGGTGACTGTCCGGGCTCTGCCCACAGGAGCGGATGTGGAGAAGAAAGGTGCTGGCAGGACAGAGTTCCGCTACCCTTCCTATGTGCAGCACATCATGGGGTGAGTGATGGGCGGCTGCCACATCTAGTGTGGGCCCAGGGTGAGGAGGCATCTGTGCTTGCAGGGACATATTCTCCCAGGGATTTGGGCCTTTCCGCTGGGTGTGCACATCGGGGGACCCCCAGGACCTGGCGGTCACAGACGAACTGGCCACATCTGTGCTGGAGGAAGCCATTGCTGATGGAGGTGACGCCATTGGTGGGGATGCCCATGGGTGGGTCTCTGACGCCTGCTGTCCTCTCTCCTGCAGTGAAGGTGTCTGTGAAGCTGCAGTACATGGACAACATCCGCTGGATCCGGGAGGCCGCCAGGCACCGGCTGGTGAGGGCCCAGGCCTGGGGGAGGCTGGGGTGGGCTGAGATGCCAGTTGCCCTTCTCTCCTCAGGTGGTGGGCTCCCAGGCAAGGATCCTGTACTCAGACCAGAAGGGCCGCGTGGCCATCGCTGTGGCCATTAACCAGGCCATCGCCTGCAGGAGGATCAAGGTGAGGTGTCCTGTGCTCTGGGGGAAGCATCCTTGGCTGACAGCTTCTGTCCTTCCATGCACAGGCGCCGGTGGTCCTGAGCCGAGATCACCATGACGTGAGCGGCACCGACAGCCCCTTTAGGGAGACCTCCAACATTTACGACGGCTCTGCCTTCTGTGCAGGTGAGGAAGATGAGAATGTCTTAAACTTTCATGGTGATGAGCAGAGGCGTCTCTATTTCCGCAGACATGGCTGTGCAGAACTTCGTGGGAGATGCCTGTCGCGGAGCCACCTGGGTCGCCCTTCACAACGGAGGGGGCGTGGGCTGGTAAGAAGGTTTCAGAGGACAGGGTGTGGGCTGAATGAACTGGAAACTCCTCTGCCTCCTGCAGGGGTGAGGTGATCAACGGGGGATTCGGCCTCGTGCTGGACGGTACCCCGGAGGCCGAGGGGAGAGCCAGGCTGATGCTCAGCTGGGATGTCTCCAATGGTGTAAGTCAGCCCAGTCCTTGCCACCTCCTGAAGACATGGACTGCTATCCCCCTCCTTGCCCTAGGTGGCCCGGCGCTGCTGGTCAGGGAACCAGAAGGCCTATGAGATCATCTGCCAGACCATGCAGGAGAACAGCACCTTGGTGGTGACACTGCCTCACAAGGTGGAGGACGAGCGGGTGCTCCAGCAGGCCCTGCAGCTCTGAGGGAGCCAGGAGTCGCGGCCCCTGCCTCCCTTCCTCCCTGGCGATCCTCACCTGCCCAGCCATGGCACACACCCTTCCTGCACACCCGCACTACCTGCACTTCTCGCACATCCTCACGTGGCCCTTATGGTGCCCTGTGCAGGGTGCCACCACAGCCTCATTTTACAGACAGCCCCCTGAGGCCCAGAGACATGCAGCTCTCTGTCCACAACCATGCCACTTGCATGGGAGCCCTGAAGGCTGTCAAAGTCCATTTAGGGCCAAGTCCCAAGCCTGCCCGGGGGCCCTGCGGTGAACACTGGTCAAGCTCTCTCCGGCTGGGATGATCACACCCTCTGCTTCCTGGCCACCTGCCAGCCTCCATGCAACTCTGTCTGTCTGCTGCCCATCTGCTGTCTGTGCAAGCAACTTCTGGACCCTGGCACCCTGGGCTGCTGGCCTGGAGGAGTTCGGGAAGGAGGATAGACCAGGAAATAAAGGGTCAACAGAGCTGTGTGCTGCACTGTGGGCTGGTGGGACGGGCAGGCCGGGTCTGCCCTAAGGATAAATGATCACTTACTGGGGAAGAAATGAGAGAGCAGGGGCACCCCCCTAGGCCAGCACAGCCTGAGGGGTACAGCAAAGGGGACCCTTTGCTGGCCCCTGAGGCTGGAGTCTGGCACCCCTTCCCCAATCCCATAGCCCGGTAATGACTGGGTCCAGAGCCTCGTGAGAGGTCACCGGGATGGGGGAAGTGGCCTCTGTCAGGGCCAGGGCTCATGAATCTCATTCTCTTAGCTGGGCGTGCAACAGACCAACAGATAACTCATCCTAAACAGAGAAATGAGAAAGAGTCTGTGGGTGGGCCTCTGAGGGCCACAGAAAACCAGACACCCCACATGTCGGTGGATTGGAGAGGGGCAGGCCACTGCCCTCTCCAGGACCAAGCCGGGTTCTTGGTCCCCACCCTCCCTGCACTCCGCATCTCCTCCCCAGCAGCCATTCTCCCCTTTCCCTTGTGAACAAAAGCCTAGTTTTGTGTGGGCAGCAATATAGGGTAAATAAAACCACCTGATTCTCCAGCCTTCCTTGCTGTTAGGAGGGACTGTTGGCCTAGTCCTGGCCCACGAGATGAGGGTGGGGTCTGTGGGGCAGGGCTTCTTGAGAGCCGTCGTTTTTCTAATAAAATGGACAGATCCAGCGGGGTTGCTTTTTGCCTTCGCCCCTTCGTC